GTTTGGGTAACATAGGAAGAGCTTGTCTCTACAAACAAAAATTTAAAAACAATGAGCTGGGCATGGAACTCACACCTCTAGCCCCAGCTACTCAGGCTGAAGTGGGAGGATGGCTTGAGCCCAGGAGTTCAAGGATGCAGTGTGCTTTGATTGCACTACTGCACTTCACCCTAAGCAACAGAGTGAGACCCCATCTCTTTAAAAAAAAAAAAAAATCCATGATGAACAAAACAAGTATTTGTTTGAGACGGGGTCTCGCTCTGTCGCCCAGGCTGGAGTACAGTGGTGCCATCTCAGCTCACTGCAACCTCCGCCTTCTGGGTTCAAGCGACTCTCCTGCCTCAGCCTCCCGAGTAGCTGGGATTACAGGAGCCTGGCACTATGCCTGGCTAATTTTTGTATTTTTATTGGAGACACCATGTTAGTCGTGGCTGGTCTCCAACTCCTGACCTCGGGTGATCCGCGCCCCGCGGCCTCCGAAAGTGCTGGGATTACAAGCGTGAGCCACCGTGCCCGGCCTAAATAAAATTTTGAAGAGGCTAGAACCCCGCACTTGTGCCTTGAGCTTACTGACCTCAACACCCTGGTTCCACTAAAACTTTATTTACAAAATTATGCTGCCGGTCTGCAGGATGTAGTTTAACAATTTGATTATTTTGGATATTAAAATATTTTTTAAGTCTTGAAAATATTGTTTACTATTACCAAAGTTTTTGAACCTTCTTAAATTCTGTACCAGAGGTGAGTGCCACACCCTAACCTAGTCTGAGTTTTTATGTGTAAAGATCATAAAACGTTGTAAGTTTTCTAAAACACATAAGCTCTCAATAAACGTTAGCTTATCATTGTCACCGTTTTGTTCGTAATGTTTGAAAACTCCAACTGTGATCCACTACACTACCCTTGTGGGATGCTGTCTCTTTAACTCTGTGCCACGTTGTATCCCGTGAGTTCTTGCGTTTTTCCGCCCCGCTGTATCCCATGGTTCCCTGTGCCTTCCGGCTACGACTGCTCACAGTCCCGCCTCTTCCGCTGCGTGCCGGACCATGGCGCAGGGGCAGCGCAAGTTTCAGGCGCACAAACCCGCAAAGAGTAAGACGGCAGCGGCAGCCTCTGAAAAGAATCGGGGCCCAAGAAAAGGCGGTAAGGAGCGGCCCGGGGACTTGGGGGCGAGGTCCCGGCCTCACGTGAGCACATCTTTCCCCAGGTCGTGTTATCGCTCCCAAGAAGGCGCGCGTCGTGCAGCAGCAAAAGCTCAAGAAGGTGTGCGGGGGCGAGAGATGGAGCCCGGAGGGCACAATCTGACTGCCCCGTGCTTCTCCCTCAGAACCTAGAAGTCGGAATCCGGAAGAAGATCGAACATGACGTGGTGATGAAAGCCAGCAGCAGCCTGCCCAAGAAGCTGGCACTGCTGAAGGCCCCAGCCAAGAAGAAAGGGGCAGCTGCCGCCACCTCCTCCAAGACACCTTCCTGAGGACGCTGGCCCCAGTGCAGGCCAACATCCCACCCCCTACCTCCATATGGGACCTTGCAAGTCATCCCACAGGCTGCACTGTCAGGAAGAGGACCCTGTCCCCCAGCACTGGGCTTCACCTAGAACTTCAGTGGGGGCCAAGGGTGCTGAGAACCCAGCAATGACCAGGAAGATACAGTCACTAACTTCATCTGTCCCCGTGCCCCTTCCCAGGTCCTGCCTCCACAGGTTTAACCCAGAACAATAAACCTGGCTTTGTCATCCCTCTTGCAGTCCTGTGTTCGGGTGAGCAGGCCAGGTGAGCCCACAAGTCTCCATGAGTGACGTGGCCTGGCGTGCTCCACCCCACCCCACCGCCTTTAGCAACCATGTGCCCAGGGGACAGCTGGGCTTCTACACCTCTGGCCCTGAGCCTGAGAGCCGGGAAAGAGTCTTTTCTCCATTTAACCCCGGGTGACTCACTCCCTGGCCAGTCCTCACCCCTGGGGACACAACCAGAGTCAAGCTGGACATCAGTAGGTCAGATGCCACCTCACAGGACCAAGGTGCCGATTAAACCGGAATACATTCAGAAACCACGTGGTACTACCTGGTTAAAGAGTGCCAA